ACAGGACCATTGTCTGCCCATCAGGTCTGTGGGGGTCGAGGGGGAGGTGGGGAGTACTGGGAACCTGGAGACTGGGGATGCTTTCTCACACTCACTAGTACTAGAAGATGGGGAAGGTGAACCAGGCTGGAGGTCGAGTTAACAGGGTAAAGAGGCCAGGGCCCTAGTTTCGCATCCGCCGACTGGCAGCTCTTCTTACGTGTTCTTTCACGGAAGCCCCTCCTTGGGAAGCCCCGCGCCCCACCCACCAGGAGTCGTCCCTTTTTGGGCGGGGCTGAGGCTTCCAGGCTGGGTCCTGAGAAAGTTTGGTGGCCGGAGACTGTGGGGCGCTTAGGTACCGACCTAACAACTTCTGCGCCTGTTTCCAGGGACGAGCCACGCACGGTGCCCCCTGAACACCTAACAGTCCCGGGGGCAGCCCCACCTCTGGCTGGGTGGACAGAGACAGCCTGTGGGCGTGGCCCAGAACTGAAAGCCTGTGACTCCTTGCGACCCGCCGGGCACACCCCCTACTCAGCTACGCAGCTCCCGAGCGCTTGAGGGGAGCTTCCCAGGCTCCCACTAGCCCACCCTCAAGCTGGGGTTTCGCACGTGCGATCGGCTGGGGTGGGCAAGGGGGTCTCCGCTCAAGGAAAGTATTCAGAACCAGCCCCTTCTCCCCCACCCTCTCTCCTGCAGGGCCCTACTGCACCTCGAAAGTGCTGGCAGGGACGAGGAGCCTGCGGGGGCCAAATTCCGTACCGTCCCCCGCCTCCCACGGTGTTCGAACAGCTCAGTAGACCGCCGCCACCAGCTGGCTGGAGCAGCCGCCGGTGACATCTGCGCCGCGCCCACGCTTCGGAGCCAAGATCCACCTCCTCTCCCGCCCGCACCGGGGAGCCCACCCACCCACCTGCTGCACTAACCTGGCCGCCTCGGCGGGGCCTGGGTTCCCACGCCCGCCAGGCTCCGCTCTACTCCGCCGCTTCCGGGTGTGCGCGGAGGCGCTGGGGCGGTGCCCTAGCCCGAGCCGCCCCGTCCGCCCGCGCGTCCCGCCCCGCGGGCTCCCGGTGGCTGCTTCCCGTCCGCTGTCCTCTGCTGCCAGTCCCCTGCCCCGGGCAAAGCCCATCTGGTCCGCCGAGCAGGTAAGACACCAGCGCCCAAGGTTAGACGGCAGTCCCGACCTCAGAGACGTCCGTCTCTCTCCAGGCCGGAGCTATTGGGAGTGGCGGATCCTCCCACCCCAGCCGGATCTGGGCCATGGCCGAGCCTGGAGAGGGACTGCCAGAGGAGGTGCTGGCACTCATCTTCCGCCACCTGTCCCTGAGAGACCGTGCTGCCGCCGCCAGGGTCTGCAGGGCCTGGGCCGCCGCTGCTACCTGCAGCGCCGTGTGGCACGACACAAAAATCAGGTGAGCCTGCTCCTCCACACTCCTCTCCCCACCTGAGGCCTTTTCTGCACGGCTCTAACCCAAGTTGCGAATGTGAGCTGGAAGGCATGCTGCCACCTTATCTGTCCGCCTGCCTCGACCACATTCACAACCTACGGCTGGAATTTGAGCCATCGAGGAAGCCGAGCCGCCGGGCGGCCATCGAGCTGCTGATGGTTCTGGCGGGCCGTGCCCCGGGGCTGCGAGGCCTGCGCCTGGAGTGCCGCGGAGAAAAACCGCTCTTCGACGCGGGCCGCGACGTCCTGGAGGCTGTGCACGCTGTATGCGGGGCGGCCAGCCAGCTACGCCACCTCGACCTGCGGCGCTTGTCCTTCACACTGGACGACGCGCTGGTGCTGCAGGCGGCGCGCAGCTGTCCCGAGCTCCACAGCCTTTTTCTGGACAACAGTACCCTAGTGGGCAGCGTGGGTCCCGGCTCAGTGCTCGAGCTACTGGAGGCCTGCCCGCGCCTGCGCGCTCTCGGCCTGCACCTAGCCAGTTTGTCGCACGCCATCCTCGAAGCACTGGCGGCGCCAGACCGAGCGCCTTTCGCGCTCTTGGCTCTGCGGTGCGCGTGCCCCGAAGATGCACGCGCGTCCCCGCTGCCCAACGAAGCCTGGGTCGCGTTGCGCCGCCGCCACCCTGGGCTGGCAGTGGAGCTGGAGCTGGAGCCCGCGCTGCCCGCTGAGAGCGTGACGCGCGTCCTGCAGCCAGCCGTCCCCGTGGCTGCGCTGCGCCTCAACCTCTCAGGCGACACCGTAGGCCCAGTGCGCTTCGCAGCACACCACTACGCCGCAACCCTGTGCGCGCTCGAGGTGCGCGCAGCCGCTTCGGCCGAGCTGAACGCCGCGCTGGAGGAGCTGGCGGCGCGCTGCGCGGCCCTGCGCGAGGTGCATTGTTTCTGCGTGGTGAGCCACTCGGTGCTGGACGCCTTCCGCGCGCACTGCCCGCGCCTGCGCACCTATACCCTCAAGCTCACGCGCGAGCCGCATCCCTGGAGGCCTACGCTCGTGGCGTGATTGGGCGACTTCTCTCCCCCGTCCCCGTGGACGTAAGCGCTCTGAGAGGGAACGGGGGGGGTGTCCAGGCGCGCCCCGAGTGCTAGTGCCTTCTTTTGGGATTGTTGCCCCCCGGGTCTTTACCGAGTTGGGAACTGTGATGGCATCGGGACCAGTCCTGGGCGCCCTGAGACCACTCGCTGCTCTCACCCTCTGCAGACGCCCCACCCGCTCGGTCCTGGACACACTGCCCCCCTCTCTTGCCTCCACCCCTCTGCGGACTCTGCAGCTCCGCGGCCCCGGCGCAGGGAGAGGGAGGGCACGGGCGCGGGCCGGGCCTCAAGGGTGAGTGTGAAATAAACAAATCCTGCAGTGTTTCTGCGTCCTATTAAAGGCGGGGTCGGATC